CAGTGAGCCAAGATCTCGCCACTGAACTCCAGCATGCACAGCAGAGTGAGACCCTGTCTCAAAATTAAAAAAAAAAAGAGAGAGAGAGAGAGAATCTGAGAAACAGACATATTTTCAGATCAGGAATATTGAAATGATTATGTAAATGGAGAAATGCAGTCAAAACTGCATTTTCTCTAGTGGGGATTGTGGGAAGTCAACCAACTTCCACCAGACAGAACATAACTTGCATCGATTACCTACAGTTTTCAAAGAGGTGTAAAATACCTCAAAGATAAGGAACAGGGTTGGAATCAAGTAACATGGCTTTCTAAATGTGCTTCGTTTTCCATTAAGACGCAAATTTCTTCTTCTGCTTGCCTCATCCTCTTCAGGAAGTAGAGTTCTGGCTAATTTTTTTCTTCTTTCAATTCTGTACATATTCTCTGAGTTTTCTAGCTATCACTAATTCAAAGTGATTTGGAAAAGCTGGAATTCTTTTTCTCCTTGTTGGGGCGAGGATGGTATCCTGTCCCAGGCTAATCCTCTATTATTTCATCCATGGGCTCTATTTACTGAAGTTTTCGTTAAATGTGTCATTGTGATCATAAGCTAGCATGATGCACCCTCTTGTTCCATTTGTCACGGTTGCACATGGACATTGATTTTAAGCCTTGAGCTCTCCGGTAAGGCAGGACTGGCCCAGGCATGGTCTACGAGATGCTACAGGAAGCAGAGACTTTCTAGACGTTCCCTTAAAGATAGTCAAGACATCCCCATGAAGACGTTCCCTTAAACTAAGGAGAAATTTGAGTCTGGGGTTCGGCGTTGCCAATTCTCTTAGCATAGAGCCTCTTAACCGCTAGACCAGATAGAGACATTTCAAATGGCTCCTAAATTTGGGGAGCGCGTAGGCTCATGGGAAATAGAGTCACGGTATTTGTCCTGGGACCGGCGGCGGGTCCCGGGAGGCGGACTTCCGGTGCATTCCTGCGCATGTGCACCCCTCTCTGTGTGCGTGTTCGCGCATGCGCGCCGCGGCCGCAGTGCCCTCGCTTCCTGTGCGTCCCCAGGTCACCGCTCGCCCTAGTTCCCAGGCTTTGGCCTCCGGTGGGCGAGAATCGCGGAGCCTGCGGGGCTGGGCGCCGAAGAGCCGGGCCGGCACCCAAGCGGGCGCGGGGCTGTGCGGGCCAGGCGGAGGCTCAAGCGGGGATCCCCGAGCACGACCCCCGGAGCCGACGGCGCTGGGGCCCAAGGGGCCGGCCGGGCGGTGACGACGGCGGAGGCGAAGGGGCGGCGGGACCCGGGCCCGGCCCGTGTGCGTCCTCGACGGCCCGGCCCCGGCTCCGCAGGACGGTGAGCCCCAGGGAGACGGATCTGGGCTCCGGGAGGGACGCCCCGCCTGGATTTGTCCCGTAGGCCCGGCCCGGGCCCCTCTGGAGCAGAACGGCCTTGGTGAGGTGGACAGGAAGGGACCTCGCGAGCAGACGCGCGCCCGCGACAGCAATCCCGCCCCGGCCTGTCGGGAGCGGTGGGGCAGAGGCTGCGGAGCCCCAGGAGGGTAAGTCGTGGGTTTGCGGGCCCGGGGCGAGAATAACGCCATGGCTTGGGTTTTCCTTCCCCAGATCTGCCTCCGCTTTCACAGTCCTCCAGATTTTTCCAAGAGCAGCAGAAAATGAATAAATCCCTGGTGAGTGTTTCTGTTCATGTATTTATTCTCTAGTCACCCAATTCCAATCACGGTGCCATTTCAGGGGCCAGTGTCATTCAAGGACGTGGCTGTGGACTTCACCCAGGAGGAATGGCAGCAGCTGGATCCTGAGCAGAAGATAACTTACAGGGATGTGATGCTGGAGAACTACAGCAATCTAGTTTCTGTGGGTGAGGATAGCTTGCTTTCTCAGTTGCTAAAAGGCTCAAGTTCTCTTTCATTTCTCATTAACAGGGTATCACATTATCAAACCGGATGTTATCAGCAAGTTGGAGCAAGGAGAAGAGCCATGGATAGTAGAAGGAGAATTCCTACTTCAGAGCTATCCAGGTGTGTTAGTGGAGGCAGTGAGGAGATCGGTATACAAAAGTTTATTAATTTTGTCTCTCTTTAGATGAAGTCTGGCAAACTGATGACCTAATAGAGAGAATCCAGGAAGAGGAAAATAAACCTTCAAGGCAAACTGTGTTCATTGAGACCCTGATTGAAGAGAGAGGTAATGTTCCTGGTAAAACTTTTGATGTAGAAACGAACCCTGTTCCTTCAAGAAAAATAGCCTATAAAAATAGCCTCTGTGACTCATGTGAAAAGTGTTTAACGTCTGTTTCAGAATATATTAGTAGTGATGGAAGCTATGCAAGAATGAAAGCTGATGAATGTAGTGGATGTGGGAAATCACTCCTCCATATTAAGCTTGAGAAAACTCATCCAGGAGATCAAGCTTATGAATTTAATCAAAATGGGGAACCTTATACTCTAAATGAAGAAAGTCTTTATCAGAAAATTCGTATTTTGGAGAAACCTTTTGAATATATTGAATGCCAGAAAGCCTTCCAAAAGGACACTGTTTTTGTTAATCACATGGAAGAAAAGCCCTATAAGTGGAATGGATCTGAAATAGCCTTTCTCCAGATGTCGGACCTCACTGTACATCAGACATCTCATATGGAAATGAAGCCCTATGAATGCAGTGAATGTGGGAAATCCTTCTGTAAAAAGTCAAAATTTATTATACATCAGAGGACTCACACAGGAGAGAAACCTTACGAATGTAATCAGTGTGGGAAATCCTTCTGCCAGAAGGGAACCCTTACTGTGCATCAGAGAACACACACAGGGGAGAAGCCCTATGAATGTAATGAATGTGGGAAGAACTTTTACCAGAAGTTACACCTCATTCAGCATCAGAGAACTCACTCAGGAGAGAAGCCCTATGAATGTAGTTATTGTGGAAAATCCTTTTGCCAGAAGACACACCTCACACAACATCAGAGAACACATTCAGGAGAGAGACCTTATGTTTGTCATGACTGTGGGAAAACCTTCTCGCAGAAGTCAGCACTTAATGACCATCAGAAAATTCACACAGGTGTGAAACTCTACAAGTGTAGTGAATGTGGGAAATGCTTCTGCCGCAAGTCTACTCTCACGACCCACCTGAGGACCCACACAGGAGAGAAACCGTATGAATGTAATGAGTGTGGAAAATTCTTCTCTCGGTTGTCATATCTCACTGTACATTATAGAACTCATTCAGGAGAGAAACCCTATGAATGTAATGAATGTGGAAAAACCTTCTACCTGAATTCAGCCCTCATGAGACATCAGAGAGTGCACACAGGAGAGAAACCTTACGAATGTAATGAATGTGGAAAGTTATTCTCCCAGTTGTCATACCTCACTATCCATCATAGAACTCATTCAGGAGTAAAACCCTATGAATGTAGTGAATGTGGGAAAACCTTCTACCAGAACTCAGCCCTTTGTAGACATCGGAGAATACACAAAGGAGAGAAGCCCTATGAATGCTATATATGTGGAAAATTCTTCTCTCAGATGTCATACCTCACTATACATCATAGAATTCATTCAGGAGAGAAGCCCTATGAATGTAGTGAATGTGGGAAAACCTTCTGCCAGAATTCAGCCCTTAATCGACATCAGAGAACACACACAGGAGAGAAAGCCTACGAATGTTATGAATGTGGGAAGTGCTTCTCTCAGATGTCCTATCTCACTATACATCATCGAATTCATTCAGGAGAGAAACCCTTTGAATGTAATGAGTGTGGAAAAGCCTTCTCTCGGATGTCATACCTCACTGTACATTATAGAACTCATTCAGGAGAGAAACCCTATGAGTGTACTGAATGTGGAAAAAAATTCTACCACAAATCAGCATTCAACAGCCATCAGAGAATTCATAGGAGAGGCAATATGAATGTAATAGATGTGGGAAGGCTTCTCTGAAGTCAGACCTCATTTTATATCAGAGAACCCTTTCAGTATAGTGAATCAGAAACTCCTGCCTGAAGTCAAACACCTTGTACATCAGAGAGTTCACACAGGTTAGTGTGGACATCCCCTTGTGTGTTGGACTCATAATCTGAAGACTCACAGAATGGAAACCATGATTATAACAAGACCACATGGTATAACAATACTAGACTATAGACAAGTAAAAATTTATAAATATTAAGAATGTATATACATGTCACCATGGATTGGAACTGTTTTGCATATCAGGGAAATCATAGCCAAGGGGAAATCTATCAGTATAAGGAATGTGGAAGACATAATCCTTTGGAAACTGTTAATACTAAAAGATATGTTTCTGATACAATAGCAAACTTGAAAAAAAAAAAAGAAATAGAAGATTCCTGCTGTGAATAAACATACTTCTTGTGTAAATAGAAACTGTAAAGTCATCAGGATAGCTAGTTAAGTCGGTAACCTTAAACTCATGTAAGCAGTTCCCAAAGAACATAGGACTTATGTTTGGGGAGAGGGTTGTTTTTATTACAGTACATTACAGGAATTGTATGTTCACTTCGAATCATGTTTGAAAAAACGTTGTATCCTTATTTTGTAATTCATATAGTAAGAGTATTCTAAACAGCACTACATTAATATCATTTGATAGGTATAAAGTATACTTTTTCTTGCACTCTTCTCTAGGATTTAATGCATTGATCATTCTTAATGAACAATATCAGCTCTAAAGGACCAATGCTTTTATAATGTTTTCAACTGTATCTGAGTCAGCCAGAGAGATAAATATCCATGTATAAAATAGATAGAAAACTTTGCTTGGTAATTTAAAATTAATAATGCCAGTTTTCCAAGAGTGAGAAAATCATTGCACTCTATACAGTTTTAAGATATACTTAAAATATTCCCATTTGTATCTATTTTTTTTTCTACTGTTTTTTATTTGGACACTTACATAACAGTGCAGAGCACAATGCTGTGTAACATAGGAATTCACTGTGTTTTCATTTGATGTCGTACTGGTTTTAAACCTTGTGCTCTACTCCTTCCTGTTAATGAATTAAGAACACATTCTAACAAGGGTCTGTGGCAGACATTGCCGAGTGACTTTCTAACATAGGAATTCACTGTGTTTTCATTTGATGTCGTACTGGTTTTAAACCTTGTGCTCTACTCCTTCCTGTTAATGAATTAAGAACACATTCTAACAAGGGTCTGTGGCAGACATTGCCGAGTGACTTTCTTAGTCACTCCCTTACTCTGCTGGCGGAGTTTGGTTATCCATTTATCCTCAAAAGGAAGTGAGATAAATCCTGATTAGTTTTAACCAGTGACACTCCCCTTCTCGTTGCCAGCAGTTGATTTACAGTGGTCACAGGGCCCAATTCTAGACATAAAACAAAGGATATACCTGACAGACTACTTCTGGAAAAGGTTTTCTCAAAGGCCCAAGGATTCAAGCAAAGGGAAGTGGAATCTTGTGGTGAACAGTACCTTGTCTGGATGTGGTGCCTGGTAACCATCTTTCAGCAATGGATTATAGTTTAATCATGGCCTGAGCAGAAATACTGAAAGACCCTGAGACCTGGATGATGTCTTTGAGCCACCAAACCAAGCAGCCTTGTAGCCACTCCTCCTTTGGACTGTTTCTTTTGTGAGAGACTAAACTTATTTTTAAGCCAGTTGATTTAGGATGCTCTATTACTAATAACTGAAGACATTCTAATTGGTACAGACTGAAACCTTTATAGGAGTTATGCAGTTCAGAAGTGGACTTTAGGTAAGTCATTTATTTTAAGCTGTTGATATAGAGATTTATTTTCTGTAAATTTTGACGTAAATAGTTTGAGCATTAGAAATCAACTTGAAACAATAAAATGTATGCTTCCTTGAACTGTCATATCGTTGACCTGCAAAATTCACCTTTGGAACGTGACACAATGTTAGGCATACCTCCTTTTTTCTAATACATGGAATACATTTTGTTGGAGGTAATTTATGTGATTCATATACCACTGCTACAGTGTTAGCTGACAACATATAGTATGAGGTAAGGATCTAATTCTGTTTCCTCTCACATGATTACTTGATAGCTAAGCATCTGATTGGTTTACTGCTTTACCACTGAGCTGAAATGCCGTGTTTTCCATTTATTAAAATCACACATGGCTCCTGTTTTTGTCACTCAGCACTTTTTCTCCATATTCTTCAAGACGATTGTGAGTATGGTACGTAACAGGAATTACATCTGGTAAGTTGTATAGTTTTGTGTAGGAACTCTATATTCATAGCATATTTGTGGAAATGATACCTATGGAGGTTTCTCACACTGGTGTGTCATTATACATTAATTGTACAATATGCATTTTCAGTAAAATATTTGAAAACTGTAAATGGCTTGGCATTTTCTTCTTATCCTATGGATT